TCACTTTCTTCCCCAAACAGCTTAGATTCTATTAGATTCCATTTCATGACGGACGATAGAATCTAAGCTGTTTCAGGAAGAAAGTGAGTACATAAGGCCAGCGTGGGGAGGAATAGCGAAAAGGTAGTTGGATCAATGGATTTGGGGTCTTGGAGTTGAAGTTTTTGGAGTTGGAGTATTATCAGACAGAGTGAGCTAGAAAGGAAGAAGGTTGTGGCCGGGCGCAGCGGCTCACGCCTGTAATCCCAGCACTTTGGAAGGCCAAGGCAAGCGGATCACCTGAGGTCAGGAGTTCGAGACCAGCCTGGCCAACATGGTGAAGCCACTTCTCTACTAAAAATACAAAAATTAGCCGGGTGTGGTGCCGGGTGTTTGTAATCCCAGCTACTCGGGAGGCTAAGGCAGGAGAATCACTTGAACCCGGGAGGTGGAGGTTGCAGTGAGCCAAGATCGCACCACTGCACTCCAGCCTGGGCAACAAGAGCGAAACTCCATCTCAAAAAAAAAAAAAAAAAAGAAAGAAAGAAAGAAAGAAAGAAAGGAAGAAGGTTGCAATGGGAGTTAGAGGATTAAAATTGAGATTGTAGAGAAGTTACAATTATTCGTATGAGCATGAGAGTGAGAGGCTGAGCCAAGAATGATCCCTAGAGAAGAATCTGAGAGGCCAGAGGATTGGAAGAATTAAGCGAATTTTGAAATAACCAAGAGTTATGACAATAGTAGTAATGAATGACAGTGAACCAGAAGCCCAAATCTTAGAGAATGATGGTGAATGACAGAGGAGTCTATAGGTGACCGAAGTGAGCGATGCTCTAATCTCTCGTCATGATGTAATATTTAAAGCTTTTCATATTTTGAAGGGATGCTAGGATTTGGGGGTGTGTGGCTCCTTTAAGGGCCTGGGAGGGGGAGAAGCTGGAGGTCGGGCTGGGGGGGGCGGGACCCCCTCGTCTGAGTCTGCGCATTGAGAGCGGAGGCGGGTCCAGGCGCGGGCTCGCGCGCCCGGGCGGGTCCTCGCGGGGGCGGAGTCTGCGCTCTGGTTCGGGCTGCGGCTGCGGCTGCGGCTGCGGCTGCTACTGCTACGCTCCTAGCTTGAGGGAAAGAGGCCGAGGCCTGGGCCAAGCCCGGAGCCGCCGCTCGCCGGAGCCTCCTGGAGCCTCCGCGCCGGCTCAGCCTGGGGGCGGGCTCCGGTCCGGCCCGCCGCCGCACCCAGGACGGAGGCTGCATGCCCGAGGACCAGGCCGGCGCAGCCATGGTGAGGGAGCAAGGCCTGCCCTAGCCGCAGCCTGTTTCTTTTATATTTTTCCCTGGGCTCCAAGGAGGAGGCGTCTCCCTATTCCTTACTTGATATCTGCTTGAATTTCTTGACTACTCACCTTGAGAAGTTCTGTTCAGCCAGACAAGATGGAACATTGTGTCTGCAGGAACCTGGAGTATTCCCACAGGAGGTGGCTGATCGACTGCTTCGGACCATGGCTTTTCATGGTAAAAAAATAAACAGAGGAAACAAAAATTATTTGAATTTAAAACGCTGCTTGTTTTTCCACAGGTCTATTGAATGATGGAACTGTGGGTATTTTTAGGGGCAACCAGATGCGCTTAAAGCGAGCCTGCATTCGCAAAGCAAAGATCTCTGCTGTTGCTTTCCGGAAAGCTTTCTGCCACCACAAGTTAGTGGAACTTGATGCCACAGGTGTGAATGCTGATATCACGATTACAGACATTATCAGTGGGCTTGGCAGTAACAAATGGATCCAGCAGAATCTCCAGTGCCTGGTGCTGAATTCATTAACTCTCTCCCTCGAGGATCCTTACGAGCGCTGCTTCAGCCGGCTTTCTGGCCTTCGAGCTTTAAGCATCACGAATGTTCTCTTTTACAATGAAGACCTGGCTGAAGTTGCCTCATTGCCAAGATTAGAGAGCTTGGATATTTCTAACACCTCAATCACAGACATCACTGCTCTACTGGCCTGCAAAGACCGACTCAAGTCTCTAACCATGCACCACTTGAAATGTTTAAAAATGACAACTACCCAGATACTGGATGTAGTTCGGGAACTCAAACATCTGAATCATCTTGATATCTCAGATGATAAACAGTTTACATCAGACATAGCTCTTCGCTTACTAGAACAAAAAGACATCCTACCTAACCTTGTTTCTCTGGATGTTTCTGGGAGAAAGCACGTGACAGATAAAGCCGTTGAAGCCTTTATACAACAACGTCCAAGCATGCAATTTGTAGGTTTGCTGGCTACTGATGCTGGTTACTCTGAATTCCTCACAGGCGAAGGACATTTGAAGGTTAGACTTTAAAAATGTATTATTTTGTCAGGAATTCTAAAAGCTAATCTGGTTATGTTCACAGGTGTCTGGGGAAGCCAATGAAACTCAGATTGCAGAAGCACTGAAGCGTTACAGTGAACGGGCATTCTTTGTTCGGGAAGCTCTATTTCATCTTTTTAGTCTGACTCATGTGATGGAAAAAACAAAGCCAGAAATTTTAAAGGTAAGAATAAGAAACTGGATATGAAATTTTTGGTGAATTAAGAGGACTAATTTTTTTTTTCCAGCTTGTGGTTACTGGGATGAGAAACCACCCTATGAATTTGCCAGTGCAACTGGCTGCAAGCGCCTGTGTATTTAACTTAACCAAGCAGGATCTTGCTGCAGGGATGCCTGTCCGACTCCTGGCTGATGTGACCCATTTGCTGCTCAAAGCCATGGAACATTTTCCCAATCACCAGCAGGTAAGCTTATGTGAATTCCTTTTCAAATAGTCTTTAGGATTTTTTTCTTCCTTTGATTCTTTAGTTACAGAAGAATTGCCTCCTTTCACTTTGCAGTGACCGGATCCTTCAAGATGTTCCATTTAACAGGCAAGTGATAGCTCTAGAACTTAAAGTGGGGCATTAATTCATGAAACCCTTTTTGTGTTTTCAGGTTTGAAGCAGCCAAGCTTGTCATGCAGTGGCTTTGCAACCATGAGGATCAAAACATGCAAAGGATGGCAGTTGCTATCATTTCTATCCTGGCTGCCAAGGTACCTGAACTCTTGCTGAATAATTTTCTGTAGGACATTGAATTTGTTTTTTACTTGCTTGCAGCTTTCTACAGAACAAACTGCACAGCTTGGTACTGAGCTCTTCATTGTCAGGGTAAGTCTATAATCTCCTCCATTCAGGCCACTTGAAAACTTATTTCTGTTTTTTTTTTTTTCAGCAACTTCTTCAAATAGTGAAGCAGAAAACCAATCAAAATTCAGTGGACACTACATTGAAATTTACTTTGAGTGCACTTTGGAACCTCACAGATGAATCTCCAACCACTTGTAGACACTTTATTGAAAACCAAGGGTTAGAACTCTTCATGAGGGTTCTAGAGGTTAGAATGGGAATTTAGCTTACAGTTTTGATAGGTAATTATAGGTTTCTTTTTCTTTTTACAGTCTTTCCCAACTGAGTCATCCATTCAGCAGAAAGTTCTAGGACTTTTGGTAAGATATAAGCACTTCCTGCTAAGTTCCAAATTAATTTTTATATTTTCTTTTTTTTTTCCAGAACAATATAGCTGAAGTACAAGAATTACATTCTGAATTAATGTGGAAAGATTTTATAGACCACATCAGTAGTCTCCTACACAGTGTGGAAGTGGAAGTCAGTTACTTTGCAGCTGGAATTATTGCCCATTTAATATCCAGAGGTGAACAAGCTTGGACATTGAGTCGTAGCCAGAGGAATTCTCTGCTGGATGATTTGGTAGGGTCATTCCATACCAACAAAAGACATTCTAATCCTTTCTTGTGTGTCTTTTGTCTTCCAGCATTCAGCTATTTTGAAATGGCCAACTCCAGAGTGTGAGATGGTAGCATACAGGTAATTAGTATCATAATTAACAGTAAACCAGCGTAACTTTGATTCTTTTCTTTTGAACCTTTAGGTCCTTTAATCCATTTTTCCCATTACTTGGCTGTTTCACAACACCAGGAGTTCAGCTATGGGCAGTTTGGGCCATGCAACATGTCTGCAGCAAGAATCGTATGTACCAAAAAAAAAGAACTGTGTTTTTTCTGTTTTGTGTGTGTTTTTTTTTCTTTTTCAGCTTCAAGGTATTGCAGCATGCTGATTGAAGAAGGAGGATTGCAGCATTTATACAACATCAAAGATCATGAACATACTGATCCCCATGTCCAACAGATTGCTGTGGCCATTCTGGATAGCTTAGAAAAACACATTGTGCGCCATGGGAGGCCACCTCCCTGTAAAAAACAGCCCCAAGCCAGACTAAATTGATAGCCATAAGTATTGGATAGTTGAATCACAGGAATCCTTTTTGTGATTGGTCCATTTGGAATATCTTACCCTCCCTGATGTTTTGGGGGTTTCTATGACAAGAGTCATAAAATCAGTTTGGGATTGATAATGTGTAGTACTGCCCATGTGAACAGTCTCTAATTTGTCTTGTGATTTTAAACTTATGAGTCAAGAAGGGTCTCTTCCTTTATCATTGCCTTTTAGGAAATTTTCCACATCTTTCAGTGTTTGAACTTACTTGTGCTTGAGATTCTACAGTTTTATGGTAAAGTTTGCACGAACCCTTAGGCCAGACTTTTCTGATCTCAGAGTCCCTTCCAATCAATTTGCAGCTTCACATAAGCTGTTGACCTGATTTCTGACACTGCTTCAGTTGTAAATTTTATACTGCTTCTGTATAAAATGCCTTTCTTCTCTATCTGTGTATATTTTATAAGATGTCCTTCTTAGTGTGAAAGAAGGGAAATGTGGATCATCTTGTGGAAGCTAATCACTGGCAGGAGCCTGGATGGCTGGCGGAAAGATATATGAGAAAGAAAAATTATGAAGGTAGAACAGAGTGTAGGAACTGGGAATTGGTTTCATGGTATAGGTTTTAAAATGAGACAGGCTACCCTTCGGGAGTCCACCTCTCTTGAGGCGGTGAGCAGAAGCTTGTCCTCCATATTTATACCTAGAAGTGTGGACTGCTGGTTCCTGCACAGACTGCCGGTTATTCACTAGGAATATTTCCCCAAGCACCACAGTATAAAATACTACAGCACTCTGTGTTAAAGACTAACTGTCTACATCTCCATATGTTGTAGTGTTGTGAAAATGTGATTTTAAAAAATTATCGCCAGTTAAAACTGGCTATTCTTTTCCTCTATTTCAAAGTCATTTTTGTTCAGTGGAATAGAGACAGCAACATGGTGTTAACCTCTCAATTAAAATACAATTGACACCAGTAAATTTTGCCATAAAAAGTTAAAATCTCTTGTTCAAAATATGTGTATCTTCTTAATGTGTTCATGTTAGAGAAAGTGTCCCCATCTCACTGCCAAAAATGAAAGAAAATAATTAAACTCTTTAAATGATTAAATGTAATGATTCTACTCGCAGTGCATAACAGCACATATTTTTGACAGATTATTTTTTAGGCAATTACCTTTCCTTAAGGTATCTGATACAGTATAGTAAAGAATCACTTATATCAGTAATAGCACTTGAGAGATAGCAAGTCACCAAGAAACTTAATTTTCATTTAAAATTTTATTTTGTGAATAAGGTCAATCTACAATCCCAGATAACTACATTTTTTTTCATAGATGGCCAGTGTTTTCAACAGAGATTTAAAATGGAATATTAAAATTATAGTGATTATTCAGAAGCATTTTAATTTAGAAAGGAGCTGGTTTGTTAGTTCACTGATGACATTTTTTGACAAACATTTTATACCATTATCACAATAATCAGACTTGAATTTTTTTTGGAGTTCCTTCATGTGAATGAAAACTGAGTTAAAAGAAAGTAGGCATTTAGGTCTGGATGCAGTGGCTCATGCTTGTAATCCCAGCACTTTGGGAAGCTGAAGCAGGAGGATTGCTTGAGCCCAGAAGTTCAAGACTAGCCTGGGCAACATAGTGAGACTCGGTCTCTACCAAAAAAAAAAATTTTTTTTTTTTAAATTAGCTGGGTGTGGTGGCACCTGGGAAACAGAGCGAGACGCTGACTCAAATAAATATCTAAATAGATATTTAGAATCACTGAAAACCATATTAAATGCTGGGTTAATGCTGACTTAATTGGCTTAAGGAATTTTTATAGGCGTAAGATAAATTTTCACAGACTAAGTTTATTTCAGACAAAATAGAGAATTCTTTTAAAAGTTTTTTTTTTTTTTTTCCTTTTTCGAATGTTAATGTCTAAGACAAAGTTCAGAAAACGAGATGGCCTGTGGTAGTTTGGAAATTGCTAGATATGTTGACCGTTTCCAGGTCTTTTATCTAGTGTAGTTAAGGGAAAGCCTATTTAAGAAGTTTGGCTTCAAGTTTCTGTTTTATAAGACAAAAGTGCATATTTCTTTACAGGCTAATGCTAGGTTTTTGTCTTTACAAATTATTTTCAGAAATGGCTAAAAGTGTACAGAAAACAGTAAATCCCTTCTTTACTCAGAATAACTTCTTAATAGTTGAAGCATCCAAAATATGTAAAAGCAAGGGTGGGCGTAGTGGCTCTTGCCTGTAATCCCAGCATTCTGGGAGGCCGAGGCGGGCAGATCACTTGAGATCAGGAGTTCGAGACCACCCTGGCCAACGTGGTGAAACCCCGTCTCTACTAAAAATACAAAAACTAGCTGGGCATGGTGGCTTTTTTGCACGCCTATAGTCCCAGCTACTCGGGAGGCTGAGGCACGAGAATCACTTGAACCCAGGAAGTGGAGGTTGCAGTGAGCTAAGATCGTGCCACTGCACTCCAGCCTGGACAACGGAGTGAGACTCTGGGGAAAAAAAAAATTAAACTTCCTACTTTTTTTCTTTTTGTAGAGACAGAGTTTCACTCTGTCGCCCAAGCTGGAGTGCAGTGGCACAATCATACCTCACTGCAGCCTCTTGGGCTTATGTGATCTTACCCCCTCAGCCTCTGGAGTAGCTGGAACTACAGGCTAAATTTCCTACTTTGTAAACATCAGTAGTGGCCAGATACTTCTGAGTCTTAAAAGCATAATAGGCCGGGCGCGGTGGCTCACGCCTGTAATCCCAGCACTTTGGGAGGCCGAGGTGGGTGGATCACAAGGTCAGGAGTTCAAGACCAGCCTGGCCCAAATGGTGAAACCCTGTCTCTACTAAATATACAAAAATTAGCTGGGTGTGGTGGCGGGCACCTGTAATCCCAGCTACTCAGGAGGCTGAGGCAGGAGAATCGCTTGAACCTGGGAGGTGGAGGTTGTGGTGAGCCAATATCATGCCACTGCACTCCAGCCTGGGTGACAGAGTAAGACTCCGTCTCAAAAAAAAAAAAAGCATAATAATTTATTACATCCCAAATATATAAAAATTTGAGTGCCTTTGCAGTTGGGATGGTTCCTAAAATTGCGTATAGAATTAAGGCACAGAATTGTGTGTAAGGTCCTGAATCTGGCTAAAATACAGTGGATGTATGTATTGGAATTATGAGGCATAAGTAGCCAGTATCTATAGTTAGAATCTACAAGGCCTCCTTTTTGCACCTGTAGACTAGAATATAACTGTTATTGGTGCCTTTGAGTGTTATCTCTCAGTGGCTAGAGGTGCTGTTTCAAGCACAATTTAGACTAGGGTTGAACCACTCATTGTTCAAATCATTGGTGGGCTCCAATGTAAAATATCACTACATCAGTCCACAAGCAACATTAAGGAAATCTAAAGGAAATGGAATTTGACTTTTTAGAGTATAATGATGTTCTAGGGCATAATGAGGAAAATTTTTAAAAAATAGATTATAATGATACATATTGGTATCATTAAGACAACAGATTTGAGCAAATACAATTAAGGTGTCTTATTTTTTGCATCAAGTAATTATTGCTGTGGTCTTTCTACTCCACAAAATAATTTTTTCTTTTTGCAGTTGAAAATTAACTGCATTATTAACTAATTAATAAAATAAATCAAGTGGTATAAGGGATTAGTTTACCCTCAAGCCGATGACTCCATGGCTACTGATATTAGTTAGTTTAGGATTTTTAAAAAGCATATCAGACCCCCAGTTTCAGGAATTGAGTATAAATATTGCTTCTTGTCACCCTGGGACAGTAATGCCTTATAGTGGCACTAGTCACCTTAAGTAGATTACACATGGTTGAGGTGAATAAAGCTGCATGGGAATTTGCTTTCGTGATATATTTCATTTGCAAACTTCTACATAATCAAGTTTTATGTTTAAAACCATCGGTTCTATATATCTAGCTTTAGGAAGTTGCCCTTACAGGTGGGACCTTTTGTGTTAATCTGTTTTCTCCCCAGTCATCTTATTTGGCTATGTTAAAAAAAAAAAAAAAAAAAAAGCGAGAGAGAGAGATGGTGTCTCACTGTGTTGCCCAGGCTGGTCTCGAACTCCTGGCCTCAAGTGACTTTCCCACCTCAGCTTCCCAAAGTGCTGGAATCACAGGCATGAGCCACAGTGCCTGGTCTTAGCTGTGTTTTTAATTATGCCATGCATCAACATAACACCGGGCCATCTTCCTATCCCTTCCTATCCCATATGTTTAATGAAAACATATTTTATGTGCTAAATTAGGTTAATTTACCAGAGATTTAGCTTAGTGTTTTTAAACTATAGAACAATACCCCTATAGAACAATGTACAGCTGCACCCAAGGTTAAAAAGAGGTAGCAGGGAAAACAAACTTAAACTCTTTGTATATGGTGAAACCCATCCCTCTCCTGCCCTCTAATGGTATGTTTACATTATTTCGTTATTATACAATGTAGTGGTATAAACAGTATTATTAAACTGAAGGCATAAGTTAAAGGAAGTATGTTACTTTGAGCTGATGTAGGCTCTTCCACTTTTATCTGTATTTTACTTATTTGGGGACTTTGTATTGCTAGGGCTTCAGAATACTAACTTTGACACAGCTCCCAGAGAGGTTTGCAAACTTTTGGTTTCCCTCTCAAATCCATGGTAGTAGTTTCAAATGAGTTTGTGGATAATGGATGTTTAGTCCTTATCATTTGCTGTGTTTTGACAGTTTTTAATTTGCAGTATTCACTCACGAACTGTTTTATTTTAGGAATAATGCAAAACCAACCTTCGTCCGGTGATGAGAATAGCCGTATGATAAGAGAATTTGCTCATCGTGCTTTAAATGATTAACTGTTTTACCTTATTTAGTATTTCATAGACTTTGCATGATATGGTACACTCCTAATTATGCATTCTTTGGTTTCCAAATCTTAATCTAAGATACTTTGTTAACTGACTGGTAGCCTAAGAAAGAGACTTTTCTTCCTGTTTTTCTCTCTCCCCATTTTTTGGGGTAAGTTTTGCAAAGATCAGTGCTGCTTCTCATGACTCTAAAGTAAAGCTCTTTTGGATAGCACAGCCTAACTTTACAGCTAGACAGAATGGCCATTAAGAATATTTCCAAAATCCAAGTTTATCAAAATTATTTTGTGGGAAATCATCAATCTATTTTATTAATGTTATGTGTTTAATTTTGGACTTATTTTGGGAAAAACTGTTCAAATTGGGTCCTTTTAAGCTTATTTTAAGCAGCCTAGAAGGAAGAAGCTACTTAGCTAATGAAAGCTGAGACACTTTATTAAAAGCAGGATCTTAAGAGCATTGTTTTTCCTTAAAAACTTTATACTCTCAGATAATCTGCAACAACAAAAATTAAGAAATCCCTGACTTTTGTAGAATTCCCACTGTCAAATTCTCACTGACTTATGAGTGTGAGAGAAGTTATCTTTTGTTTGAATTCTGATAGAACAGTTTAACTCCTTTCTAAGGATATAAAAAATTCATTGGAAAGTGTGTATATTTCAAAGACTCTCAATTATCTGGACTGAAGGCACTGTTCTCACTATGGCCAGATGAATGGGAGTATTCTGTACATGAATCATGCTGTATTTTAAATCAGGACATCACTTAAGTATTAATGTTGTGTGTACAGATTTTTGTTTTGGGATTTTTTTTGCCTAAATAAATGTTATAAATTTTATGTAAAGTGTGTCTTGTCTACTTTTATTCTAG